GTATTATACTTGTTTATCCATTACAACCATAGGTTGGCTATAAATGGAGGGGTTAGGCAAAATCCAAGAAAAGCATACTATAAGAAGCAACTCACTAATAGAAGTTACAATAAAGAGTATTATAGGATTCTATTATTTGTTGATTTCTATCAGTAAAATTTATAATACAAACACATATACATTTTGCTTCAGAGAGCCAATTATTAAACATTTACAAGTACACACACTGTTTCCCCTCCACTAGAATGTAAGCTTGAGGGCAAGAATTTTCTGTTATTCTAGCACTTAGAAAAAGCACCTGGCAAGGCCAGGCGCGCTGACTCATGCCTGTAATCCCAGCACTGTGGGAGGTGGAGGTGGGCGGATCACAAAGTCAAGAGATCGAGACCATCCTTGCTAACATGGTGAAACCCCATCTCTACTAAAAATACAAAAATTAGCCGGACGTGGTGGCGGGTGCCTGTAGTCTCAGCTACTTGGGAGGCTGAGGCAGGAAAATCGCTTGAACCCAGGAGGCGGAGGTTGCAGGGAGCCAAGATCTCACCACTGCACTCCAGCCTGGCGACAGAGTGAGACTCTGTCTCAAAAAACAAAAAACAAAAAAAGAGAAAGAAAAGAAAAAGCACCTGGCATGTAGCAGGCGCCCAGTCAAAACAGGCGACATGACTGAATGGATGAGCATGGTTTGGGAATCCCTGGTTTCATGGGTTGACTATCAGACCTTGGTTAGGTTTCCAGCCCACTATGATCTAGCTGGGCTAGATCTAGTGTGGCCTTGAGTAGATTATTCAACCTCTTTGAACCCTGGCTTCCTCATTTAAAAAGAGGGGATAATCCTCTTACCCCACAGGGAGGTTGTGACAATGCACACAGCTGTCTGTCGCCTATTGTCTATATTTCTTTCTCACCCTCTACCCCTCACCTCTGCCACATACACTCCTTGGAGACCCAGCCCTGCTACTGTCACATTTCAGTGATGTCACAGCTGCAGGTGGTACAGAGCCAGCACCACCATCTGATGCCCAGCCTGAGTGCTGGCTGAACTGAGAGGAACAGGGTTGGTGCCTGGCACTGGTGTTGCTCCATTCATCTCTGAGGTCTCACAGCCCCAGCATGAGTCCATCAGCAAAGAAGAGGCCCAAGAACAGCAGGGTTTCCAAGGTCAGACTTGGGACTAGACCCTGGGGGTGAGTCCCTAGAGGGGACCTTAACAAAGAATGGTTTATGTCTCTCTTATCCTCTGTCCCTCAGATGCAAGATGAGAAACTGCGGGACGAGACAGAGCAGCCTGTGAGCAAAGTAATTGAGCGGAACCGTCTGAGAACGGTGAGACGCCCTGTTTTGGCCCCAGCTTGGGGCTTCTATTTACCTGGTTTCTTGACCCTGGCAGGTGTTAAAAAACTTGTCGCTCTTGAAGCTACTCAAGAGCTCAAACCGCCGGATCCAAGAACTGCATAAGCTGGCCAAAAGGTGTTGGCATTCACTGCTCAGTGTTCCAAAGATTCTCCGCATCTCCTCTGGGTAAGCTGGGGCCTGGCCCCCATAATGGACCCGCTGTGCTGACTGCCTTTCCTCTCCCTGCCAGGGAAAACAGTGCCTGCAATAAAACAAAACAAAATAATGAAGAGTTCCAGGAGATCGGGTGCTCCGAGAAGGAACTCAAGTCCAAGAAATTAGAGTCCACAGGGGACCCTAAGAAAAAAGAGTACAAGGAGTGGAAGTCCCAGGTGCAGTCAGGGATGAGGAACAAGGAGAAAACGTCATTGGCGGCAATGCCACGGAAAGAAAAGCATATAGAGCCTGAGGTTCCAAGGACATCGAGGGATGATAGCTTGAACCCTGGAGTCCAGGGGAGGCAACCACTCACCGAGGGCCCCCGAGTCATCTTCATTAAGCCCTACCGCAATAGAACTCCCATGGGGCACATGAAGCAGCTGGATGTAGCCGACCAGTGGATCTGGTTTGAGGGGCTGCCCACACGAATCCACCTCCCGGCGCCCAGGGTGATGTGCAGATCCTCCACCCTGCGTTGGGTCAAGCGCCGCTGCACCCGCTTCTGCTCCGCATCACTTGAAATGCCTATGTGGCATCCATACAAGGTGGGTGTGACAACAACACTGCCAGGCTAGGTTTAGCGCCTAACACCGAGGTTTCTGCTGGCAGGTTGATGTGACCTGGACGAGAGCCAGAGGTGCGAGCAGAGGGTGGAGATCGCGCCATCAGCTGAAGGGGAGGAATGGGTGGCGAAATTCACGAGTCTACAAATAAGATCTTCCATATGGCACCTAAGACGAATACTGCTTACTCTGCCTGTTTGTCTGGGGCTGGGAAGGATGAAGGAAAGAGGCCTTCGGTAGAGGGAGCCTGTGTCGCGACTTCAGGCTTCCCCCACCCCCACCCCGAGGCCCCTAAGGTCAGTCTAGAACCAAAGAAGCCAGCGAGCAGCACCCCTCCCCCACCTCCGCGAGCTAGTCTCCTGAGTGGCGCGCTCTGTGAAGTCAGGGCGCTCGTGTGCTTCCTGGGTGCAAAGTGCCTCACAATCGCCCCGCGAGCTCGCAAGAGGAAACCGCGGCGCGGAGGCAGCAAGTAACTTGCCCAGGCTCACTCAGCTAGAAAGTGGCAGGAGCAAGGGCTCCTGGTTGCTCCCCATTCCATTTTCCCAAGAAAGGGAAAAGGCGAAATGAGAGCCTGCTCAGAAGTCACGAGGCAGGCGGAATAGCCCCAGCACCCTGTAGGTCATGCGCGTGCATTGCGACCTGATTGTCAAAAATTGATTGTCAAAAACTGATTGCACTGTGGCTGGTGTCAAAAAGTGGATGTCAGCTGGGCCTCCAAATGTGTCCTGCCTTGGTCACAGATCACAGAAGGCACCGGATCAGGAGGGGGAGCTGGTACTGCATCTCTACTGCTCCAGGGTGACATGGCAGGTCCACCCTCAATCTGAAGACCTCAACCCCAAGCCCTGGTCGACCCCATCTGGCCGGGGTCACCCTCTGTCGGTAGGAGTCACAGGGTCCTAACCATGCCGTTGGGGAGAGGAAAGCCAAGGGAGCCCGAGTTTTCTCCGGACGAAGACCTCCATATTCCCCAGAGGCAGGCTGCATGGAGTGGGCGCCCTCGGGAGAGCAGTGGAGCCATCGAGGGGCACAGAGCTCTCCGGGATTGGGGGTCAGGGCAGCGATGCAGATAGATCTCCAGTTTGGGACAGAGGGAGAACGATTGGATGGACTCTCCCCCCCTCCCACCCCGCCCACTCACACACTCCTCCCCACCATTACTGGGCACCAAGACTGGGCATCAGCTGCCGCGCGGACCAGCCTGGGCGGAGCCACAGCGCGGGGACTGCTTAGCACCTCATAGTGGCTGCTGCGTGCTCCCGAGCTCCTGCTCCCAGCGCAATCTTCCTGGAGCTCCCCTACGGTCGGTGCCTACCTCCGCCCCCACCACCCCGCTAATTCCCGTGCAAATTCCACCCCAGTAACCACTTTCAGCGGTCTTCCCACCCAGCTTGCACTCCAGCCCATTTCCTGAACAGTCTCCCTTGCAGTTCCCTTGCTGGGTATTTTCAATCCCATCAACTTTCGAAAATAATCTCTACTCACTCTTCCATTCCATCAACCTTTGCGTGAACTTCTGTCCTGAGTGCGCTG